AGAGATTAGTCTTAACACCCCACCATTTACTTTTATTAATAAATCTGCAAACATAAGGAAATACATAATTTCCTGAAAAAATATAACGTACCAAAAGTAACTATCAAAATAATCTTGGTGAGCTGTATAAATTTCCTACCAACTCCCAGGAAGCAAATAAGTATGTGCCACAAATTGATCTGGGTCATAAGAAAACAGACAAGTTTTAATACCCTAGCTCACTGGGTTGCAATAGCACTCATCTCTAACTCATCACCACTAAAAAAAAAAAAAAAAAAGCACAATTAAAAAAAAAACCATGCAAGATAATGATAGCTAACATTTTTAGCTGAACTATGTGCCAGACACTAAACACTCCTCATGCAATAACTCATTTAAACTAGGAATAAATATCCCCTGCAGACTAAGACATAAGGAGGTTAAATGGTTGTCCAAAATCACACAAGCGAGAGGGCCTGGATCCAAATCCAAGCCAGCAAGTGAACAAACCCGGCATCCTTAACAGACTTTCAGCTAATAAGTCTGAGAATCCTAATTATACATGCTCAATCCAGGGAAAAAAGAAATTGACAAAACTGAGCCAAACTTAAGGGCATAAAGGGGTGCGTGGTACACCTACAGCTTTCAAGCAATGTCAACAGTCTCTACGATTCACTCAGCAAAGCAGTTCTGAACCAAAACTAGCTTCCTCTAAAAGAGACCAAACTCCACATAAACGTTACAATATGGATGAACTTCAAAAGTGTTCTGCTAAAGGTAAGAAGAAAACATCATAAACTGTACAATTCAGTTTTCATGGAACGTCCAGAAAAGGGAAATCTCAAGAGCCATAAAGTGGATTAGTGCTTGCCTGGGGCTGATCCTCAAATGGGCTCGAGGGAACTGGGGATGGTGGGATTGGTTGACGTAAACATTCTAAAAGTGGGTTGCGGTGATGGCTGTACAACTCATACATTTACCAAAAAATATTCAGTTGTACACTGGGTACATTTTGACGTAATCTGCATCTCCACAGAACTGTGTAAAAGAGGCTGAGTACCCCAGCAACTGCTTCTTGTCGAAAGCCATTTCCTATCCTCCGCGCTAGGCGTCTCACAGGCTTTTCCCCCAGTCAAATCAATGCTAATAATCGGAAATAGCAAGTTCTGAGAAACGCTAGCGTAGAATGGGCGCACTAGGGGTAAGGGGATGGGCCCCAGACTTCAGCAGCCGTTCTGGGAAGTTGCTCGCCTTTTTCGAAGACTCTAGCTGCAAAACTGGAAGCCGTCGGTGGGGCAAGGCAGAGAAGAGACCACGTCTGGCGGATGAGTCCTGTGATTATCAGGTCACCTGGGTAACGCCCAACCACGACGGGCTGGGTCTCAGCGCGAGGCCTGCAGCCCGGCGCCGACTGGAATCCCCAGCACTGCCGTCTGGAGGACATCGGCGGTATCTCCCCAAGAGACGGGAAGTCTGTGTGTCGAAGAGGCGCGGGACGCAAGCCCACCAACCTGGCCGACCCCAGGGAAAGGCCGAGCGTCCAGCCCGCGGGGGCCCAAGATGGTGCCAGAGTTCGAGGCCCTCTGTGCATGCACCCCGCCCGCCTTCGAATCTAGCCTGTTCGCCGTTGTGGTTTGTCCTCCCGGTTCCTCTGAAGGAGTTGGTCAGTAGAACCATGGCCTCCATTGACTACGTCCTCAGAGTCGCAGCTCTCTTCAGTCGAGCTCCAGTCACAGAGGACGGTTGTGGTGAGACCCAGGCAGAAGTATTTCCGGTCAACGAGGTCGCGGGTAGTGCGCATGCGCTTCGTGCAGGGCCCTGCGCAAGGGCGCCTGGGAAACCTTGCGAGAAGTGACACACGCCCTGTCCTCAGGGAGCCCACGGCCGACTGGGAAACAGGAGAACGGGTCAAACGTGGGACGTCCGTCAGCTATACCGAAAGGTCTGTGATAGAGCTTGGAGAAATGTGCATTTGACTCATTTCTCCCCTCCCATTTTCTCCTCAGTTCACTCCAACCAGGATTTGCTGCCACTCTACAAAATCTTCTCAAGATCAACAATACCCTCTGCCTGACCAACATGGTGAAACCCCGTCTCTACTAAATACAAAAAATTAGCTGGGCCTGGTGGCTCTTGCCTGTAATTCCAGCTACTTGGGAGGCTGAGGCAGGAGAATCGCTTGAACCTGGGAGGCAGAGGTTGCAGTGAGCCGAGATTGCGCCCCTGCACTCCAACCTGGACAACACAGCGAGATTCCGTCTCAAAAAAAAAAAAAAAAGAAAAAAGAA